ACATCCAGGCCCCACTGTCCTGGGAGTTGGTGCGCCCTCATATCTATGGATATGCTGTGAAATAGTGTGAGCTGGCAGTTAAGAGCTGAATGGCTCAAAGAATTTAAAGCTTCAGTTTTACATTTAAAATGCTAAGTGGGAGAAGAGAAACCTTTTTTTTGGGGGGCGGTTTTTTTGGTTTGTTGTTGGTTTTTTTTTTTTTTTTGGCGGGAAGAAAGAGTTTTGCTCTTGTTGCCCAGGCTGGAGTGCAATGACGTGATCTCCGCTCACTGCAACCTCCACCTCGCGGGTTTAAGCGATTCTTCTGCCTCAGCCTCCCTAGTAGCTGGGATTACAGGTGCCCACCACCATGCCCAGCTAATTTGTATTTTTAGTTGAGACAGGGTTTCACTACGTTGGCCAGGCTGGTCTTGAACTCCTGATCTCAGGCAATCCACCCACCTCAGCCTCCCAAAGTGCTGGGATGACAGGCGTGAGCAACCGCACCCAGCTTAAGGTTTTTTTGTTTTGTTTTGAGACGGAGTTTTCGCTCTTGTTGCCCAGGCTGGAGTGCAATGCTGTGATCTCAGCTTACCACAACCTCCACCTCCCGGGTTCAAGTGATTCACCTGCCTCAGCCTCCTGAGTAGCTGGTATTACAGGCATGCGTCACCACGCCGGCTAATTTTGTACTTTTAGTAGAGATGGTGTTTCCCCACGTTGGTCAGTCTGGTCTCAAATTCCTGACCTCAGGTGATCTGCCTGCCTCGGCCTCCCAAAGTGCTGTGATTACAGACGTCAGCCACCATGCCTGGCCTGAAACCTTTTTTAGGTAAAGTTGAATTCCATCCTTAAAAGTTTCTGTTATATCCTATTTAGCCATTTTCTATTGTCTCCCAAAGAATTCACATCAAAAAAACAGCTTTGAACTCCCCCTTCAAAGGAAACAGTCGACTTTCATAATTAGCATCTACCATTATCCCCAAATCTTATTTTATTCATTGACTTGAAATTTTTTCCAATTGCTTTTTTTTTTTTTTTTTTAAGGTTAAGAGCAGAGGTTTACTAGGCCAAAGAAAGAGAATAGCTCTCTGTTGCAGAGAGGGGTCCTGGAGAAATGGGTTACCCCAGTTGTCTTATTTAAATGGTTACCCATCAGATTTTAATTTTATCTTCTCTTTGAGAGCTTGGTAATAAGAAGCACTTAAATCACTCCAAAGAAGACTTTAAAAAGGGAGCAGTGAAAAGGTCTTAATAATTTATTGATTGAATTAAGAAATACTAGCTAATTAAGAATCTGAGTCTAAACAGCACAGATTTTTTCTTTCTGCTTTTAAATTGTGTTTTAAAAAAAGAGACAGGGGGCTGGGCGTGGTGGCTCACGCCTGTAATCCTAGCACTTTGGGAGGCCGAGGCGGGTGGATCACGAGGTAGGAGTTAAAGACCAGCCTGGCCAACATGGCAAAACCCTACTAAAGATACAAAAAAAAAAAAAAATTAGCCAGGCGTGGTGGTGGGTGCCTGTAATCCCAGGTACTTGGAAGGCTGAGGCAGGAGAATCTCTTGAACCCAGAAGGCGAAGGTTGCAGTGAACCGAGATCATGCCATTGTACTCTAGCCTGGGTGACAAGAGCAAGACTCCGTCTCAAAAAAAAAAAAAAAAAAAAAAAGAAGTAGAGACAGGGAGACAGGGTCTCACTGTGTTGCCTAGGCCGGTCTTGAACTCCTGGGCTCAAGTGATTCTCCCACCTTGACCTCCTAAATTGTTGGGATTACAGGTGTGAGACAGTGCACCTGGCCGAAATAGCTCAAGTTTCTGAAAAACAAATCTGAATCTATTTGTTATTCTTAGCGTCACTGGTCTGGCTTTCAGAATTAACATACAAGGTTGCCACACCTAGTTCTGCCCAGCTTTATGTCTTTTATTCCAGTATTCCACCAAAGTTTGTTTTCCTGCATTCCAGTTCTCAAGTCTTAAGATAAAGATTGTACTTGACAGTTTAGTATATCCATAAAACTATTTGAGGTGGTTAAGGTTCTTGGGTTCATTTTCCTTAATACTTTGCTGAATATTGTAGATTGTAGGCAATGAAAAAGTCTACTAAATTAGGAAAACCTTGAATAATTAGGTATCCTAGGTAAGAGCCCCTAAACATCAAGCAATCTGTGAGTCTGTAAAGAAATAAATATTTTTTGGATTATTCTTATCTAATTCCACCCCTGTTGGAAGATGATTTCTTTGTTCTTTGCAACTATGGAAGCTGTGAAAATCATCACAAGTGCCTCTGAAAGCGAGTGTTAGGTTGGTTAGAGGGTTTAATATTTTCTGCAATGGTTTGTAGGAATTTTAATAAATGTAGTATATTTTCTGAGATGATTTTGTAAAAGTACTATTTTAAATATCAAATCAACCAATAAATTCACATTTGTGTTAGGAACAGAAATATGGTTTATATCTTTGCTGGCTTGGTTTCCTTTTTCTTAATGTCTCTGGGAGGCTTATTCCTTCATTGTGGAAATTTTAGCTATTTAAACATGTAAATTTTTCTTTCTACAGCCAGGTAACTATAAACACAGCCAATAGATTTTACACAAAGCAATCCTAGAAGTATCAGAATGGGTTTTGAAAAGTTCAAGTCCATCATGTGATCATGTTTGGCTACTTTAAAAAAGCAAAAAAGTTCAAGTCTAACGATCCCATTTGTGAAATCCACAGAGCAGAAAGAAAGGAAGCTTTTACTATTTTAACTATCTCTTGAACGTGAAAAGTTATTGATGCAGTGAGGTCGAATGCACACCTACTGCTTCCTAAGCTCTGGAACATGAATCTCCTTCCTCTGTCATCTCCCCAGAATTGGAACCTCCTTAATCCAACCATCTCACTATTGGTCAGTCTAGTGATTGAGAAATAGGAAAAGCCACAGGTTGAAATGATGAAATGTCATTACACTGAAAGATAATACCAAAGTACAAAGTCCTAGGCACAGTCTTGTCAATTCCCTCTTGTCTAAGTGGTGTGGCAAATATTATTGTCACTTTTCAGAGAAAACTGAGGTGTAGAGAAATAAATAAATGAAGTTTTTTACAGTCATTCCACAAGTTACTGAGCAAGTCTTAGAAGCCCTGACTCCCCAAACCACAAAATCTCCTTTGATAATCATTGCTGCCATAACACCTTCTTTTACTGCTTTCCTCCTTGAATCCAGAGAACACATATTTATAATCATTTTAAGAGCCTGAGGAAATGACTTCAGCCTGTGCAAAAGGGAGAAAGAAAAAAAGGCAAAACATGTCCAATGTCTTTTAGGTCCTATATTGGTTAGGAATCCTTTGATTCCAAGTGACAGAATCCCAATCCAAACAGACTTAAGCAGAAAAAGGACTATCAACTCAAATTAGTGAAAATCATACAGGCAGAAAGCCTCAGGCACAGCCTGAACAGGGCTCAGATAATGTTATCAGGAGCCAGACAATCTCTAGGGTCATGTCTGTCCTCCCCTCTGCTCTATTAGGTAGCAAGTTGGTAGAAATGGCTCTGACCTTCATGCTTCCAGGGCACAAGCCCAGTTAGAAAGAGCAAGCCTACTTTTTGTGGCCATACCAGACCAATCTGATTTAACCTTTATGTAACAAAGTTGTGAGTTGTTTTTCAGTTGCCAATGGACCCTCAGGTCATGTGCCCTGAGCACACCCAGATGAACCAAGCCTGCAACCACAGGGGGAACCTAAGCTAAGTGCTCAGTCCAAGGATGGGGACTGAATTAAGAAGCAGACACATGGGAGGATCCATGACCGATCAGATCAAGCTGTGGTATCACCCCATGGCAGGATCCAGTCAGATCATGCCTCCCGGCATCACCTCATTGCAAGATCCAATCAGATCATGCCTCATTACCCTATACTTACAAAACCTGACCAAGCCCCCAGCTCTGGGAGATACTGCTCTGGGAGATACAGCCCTGGCATTCTCCTTACTTGTTGCAAGTAATAAAATCCCCTTGCTAAATGCTCCTTGGTTGTGGTCATTGGGTTGAATTTGCAATGGATGCTAGGAAGGCACATAACAAATATACATTATAAACCCATTGCTGGATTTCACCGGATTTGGATCAGACCCTGTCTGTCTTCCTATGGGAGATCATATAGTACAATGCTTAGAACACTGGATTTTCAGTGGGATAACTGCTTGCAACAAAGAAAGTAAAAGACAAATTGAAACACTGGCTTTGGCATCAAAGTGACATGGTCAAGTCCTGGTTGTGTCATTGGTTGAGTCTGTGACCTTGAGCAAGTTATCTGTTTTTTCATCTGTAAATGGGGGTATCTACCTAAAAGGTTATGCTGAGGAGTAAATGAAGCAATGCACTTGGCACTTAATATAGGTTGACTTCATTCAACAGATATTTATTGAGTGTCTACTGTGTGCTCTGCTCTTAGTGCCTGGCTTAGAGCCCTGAATAACTAGACATATCCCTGCCTGCGTGGAGCATACAATGATGATAAATGTTTTCTATAGATGAGGAAGAAGCTCAGGGTGCCCAGCGAATGTAATCTGACCTATCCAAGAGGAGAAGCTCTGAGGCTTTCTTGAGGAAGTAACATCTGAGCTGAATTCCAAAGAATGAAAAAAGAATATTTCAGTCAACTAGAATAGCTCGTGCCACAGCCAAGTGAAAGGAGGAAACACACTATATTCAAGGAAATGAAAGAAACCAGACAGGGCTGGGCACCAGAGCCTCAAGGGCAGATTCTAGGATGGTTACTATTTCCATCAGTTTCTTCCTAAATCTTGTTAAGACCCTGGGACAATGAGCCAAATGCTTATTTTAATGGCTGACACACACACACACACACAAAGGTACATTAAAATGTCTTATATTCTGAAACATTTTTTATTCCCAAGTGTTCTAATATTCAAATTGTTTCATCTGAATTCCTACATAGTTCAAACTTGAATAGAAAGTAAAGCAGACATTGCCTAATAGTTCCTTTTGTACTCTTGATCGTACCATAAGCCTTCCCCTTTCGTCTTGGTTTAGAAAACACAGAACTTAACATAACTGAAATTCTTGTTTATCTGTTAAAGTAATTAAAAGTCTGATGAATCATAGCAAACCAGTACCAACAAAAGCAAAAAGGCAAACTGTTCAGTATCACTTTAACTCTCTCAATATTTAAAACCAGAAGCATTAGGCTACATTAAAAAATAAAAAGAATTCCCTGTTGAACTGTGGAGCCACTGGTTAATCCCAGTGCCAGAGAAACGGAGCAGAGGTCACCTGAACAAAGGGCAAAGTAAATAATGAACCAGCAATGTGCAAGGTATTATTTTGTTTCTAAAGGAAACCATCTTGGGAACCTGCAGAGAACTACATGGTAACATATATGTGAACTAGGAAAATTACCATTCAGAATTTACCGTTTTTTGTTTTGTTGTTTTTTGAGACACGGTCTCCCTCTGTGGCCCAGGCTGTAATGAGGTGGTGTGATCATGGCTCACTGCAGCTTCAATCTCCCAGGCCCAAGTGATCATCCTGCCTCAGGCTCCTAAGTAGCTGGGACCACAGGCATGCACCAGCACACCTGGTTAATTTTTTTATTTTTAGTAGAGATAGGGTCTCACCGTGTTGCCCAGGCTGGTCTCAAACACCTAGGCTTAAGTGATCCTCCCTCCTCAGCCTTCCAAAGTTCTGGGATTACAGGCATTAGCCACCACACCCAGCCCCAGAATTTAACATTCTTAAAAGTAAAAAGCATGATAGTCTTACTTGAGGCTGCATGTTTCTCAATCTTTAAACATGTATCTGACACTGCCGGGCACAGTGGCTCGTGCCTGTAATCCCTGCACTTTGGGAGGCCAAGGTGGGCAGATTACCTGAGGTCAAGAGTTCAAGACCAGCCTGGCCAACATGTTGAAACCTCATCTCTACTAAAAATACAAAAAGTTAGCCGGGCGTGGTGGAGGCCACCTGTAATCCCAGCTACTTGGGAGGCTGAGGCAGGAGAATTGCTTGAACCTGGGAGGCAGAGGTTGCAGTGAGCCAAGATCACACCATTGCACTCCAGCCTGGGCAACAAGAGCAAAACACCGTCTCAAAAAAAAAAAAAAAATGTACCTCACACTGATGTCAATCTTCTCTTTGGAATAATCCTTTTATTCCATGTCCCAAATATCTAATAATTTCCATTTCTTAAGTATCTTCTTTATGCAAGGCACTATTTATTTATAGAGACAGGATCTTGCTATGTTGCCCAGGCTGGTCTCAAACTCCTGGGCTCAAGCAATTCTCAAGTCTCAGCCTCCCAAAGTGCTGTGATTACAGGCATGAGCTATCACACTCAGCTGGCATTAACTTTTTAAACAATTATTTCACATAGTACTTATAACTCTACAAGACAGGGATAATTATCCCCATTTGACAAATGAGAAAACAGATTTGCATATTTCTTGTCCAAGGCCATGAAGTGAGTGTCCACACCAGTGTTCCCATGCAGTTTGCCTGACTCAGAAGCCCAGGCCTCCCCCACTACACTGTATAGCTTCCCAAGATCATCTTCTGAGTCCAAGATCTCCATATTTGTCTCTTCTCTCCTCCACCATTTCACTGTGATGGTCTCCTGAGACTCATTTGTTCTGTATTATTCTATGTTCAATCCCTTGACCCTTTCTTCCACTCTTAGGTCATGAAAAATCACCTGTGTGAAGATTCCTAAACCTCATACTTTTGCCAATCCTTTGATATTTAGAATTTAACACAGCAAAACCAGAATACACTGTCTCCTTTCCTAAATAAATAACACTGTCTAACTTCTCTACTACCTATGATTATTTCTGTATTATTTAAGGATCAGATAAAGTGATGCCCCTTCTACAAAGCATTCTCTGGCTATTTCAAGAAACTTCCTCTTTGAGAAATCTCTTATCACTAACACCCAGAGGTATGATTTCACACCAGCAATTTCTTCTTTGTTTCTTCTACATGTCAGACACATTGCTTATTACATAGCACGTGCTCAAAAAGTATTTACTGATTAAATCATCATAAGTACTGCCTGTTCTTCTGACAAGGATTTTTTTGGTGCTGCTTTGCCAGACGCAGACCTCCATGGCTAGTGACACCCCTGCCCAGGGCCTTACTCCACCCTGGGCTTGCCGCAGGAGACACCTGACCCCCTAAACCCAGCAGGGCTGCACTTGGCTTGTGCTCTGGCTCAGATCCTGCAACTTTCTGTGGGATCTGTACTCAGCCTGCAGCTGGGCCAGGTATGCCAAGACCTGCCTCCAGCTTGGGCGTGGCATCTGGACGAGGGGAATGTGGTGACATCACAAAAACTTGGAGGCACCATTGACCCCGAAGCCTCAAAGTGGTGTTACAGCATGTCACAGCCCTGGCTTGGGGAGCCCTTAGATCTGGACTCCCAGAAGGGCCGCAGCTTTTCTTTCCTTCTCATCGCCTGCAACGTGACGAGCAGGAAGGGTTGCAGAAGGGTGGTGTGTGCTTCAGTCCATTTGTGTTGCAGCTCTTTCAGTCCCACCATTCGGCGGGTCCCTCGGTGGGTCCCAAGTTCTTGTTCCGTGTCCTGGAACAATGAGGTACATAGACACTGGAGGGTGAAGAAGGCAGAAACGCTACCTGATCCTCTGCCCTCATCTCTAGGTCCACATGGCTGCAGTCGGAGGGAGGCGGTGAGCAAGGTGTTCTCCAAGGTCTCAAGGGGCCCCAAGGCTACAAGGTCAGAACAGAAGCAAAGGCCACGTCCACCACGCCTTACAACAAACACCTGTTCTGATCTACAGCCTCTTGCTGAAGGAACAACAGGAGACAGACAGCAGGTGGCGGGGTGTGCCACAGGTATTGTGCTTCTTACGCTTAAGTTTTCTGATCGGCAACCACATTTATATCCTATTGTTACTAGAGAAAAAAATGTCTTCAGATAACCAGTGGTCAGCAGATGAGGATGAAGGCCAATTATCCCGACTAATCAGGAAATCTAGAGACTCCCCCTTTGTCCCTATAGGTAAGTACAAGCCTTGACTGGATGCAGAAAACTTCCAAATAACCCATACTTTTAAAATTCACAGGTATAGCAGGCTTTGTGACTGTGGTGTCCTGTGGTCTTTACAAGCTAAAGTACAGAAGAGATCAGAAAATGTCAATTCATCTTATTCACATGAGAGTTGCTGCCCAAGGATTTGTTGTTGGAGCTGTGACTCTAGGTAACCCGCTTAATTTGTATCTTATGTTCAGCTACTCAATTGATATACATCCTTCTTTTTCTAGGTGTTCTCTATTCTATGTATAAGGATTACATTAGACCACGATTCTTCAGTGAGTCCAAAAAATGAAGCTTACATGCTGGAAGCAAGAAAGACAAGAAGCTTCTGAAAACTATTTATTATGAAGAATAAATTTTCAATATGTAGCAAATTTTACTACACAAGTGTCACAGAATGCTCATAGCCTTTGTATTTCAAGTCT